TAGTTTAGATTCCTGGCCTCTCTGTGCAGCATTCCCTCCTCCTGGATATGGGATAGAACCTTCTCTAGAAGAGGAGTTTTATAACCTACAGTTGAGATGGGTCAAATAATTTATGGCCAGTTTTTACACAGAAAGGTGGAGGAAAGTTAGAGTAATGCTTTTGGGTTTTGTGTCTGGCTTCAGGGAAAGGGGGTTCCGGTTTCAATGACTCTTCTTAGGGAAGATGGGCTCCAGTTTCTATGACCTGCCTCCTAGAATGAGACTGAGAAGAGAGCAGGGCAGGAAGTCAGAGAAACACTGTTGCGTCTGAGGCCTTCACTTTGGGCTATCATTTTCTGAGCCTCAACAGAGGGAAAAACAAAAAAGGTAAGGAGGAACTGCAAAGGCAGAAAAAGAGGGTAATATAATAATAACTACCATTTTGTACTGAGCACCAGGCATCCTGCTGGGCGCATTACCTGGCTTCACTCATTTAATACAACCCTAAAGCTGGGCACTGTCTTTACAGATGAGAAAACCGAAGTTAAGAAGTGATTTGCCAGGTCACCCAGCTAGTATCTGGCAGAGCCAGGGTTCCTCCAGCTCAAAAGAAGAGCTCTAGGAGAAATACGAGGAAGAAAGGTTTTTAATTGTTGTTTTAAAGGGCCAGCATAGGCGCTGGAGAGGAAAGAAAGGCATATGCAAAGGGTGGAGAAACAAAAAGTGATGTTAAGTCAAGAGCCGAGGAGAGGGAACTGCAGGAGAAGCAAAGTGAAAAAAGGTTAAGAAACGCCTTGAGTACTGCGAGGACGTTAAGATCCAAACAGCACAAGAAGGAAGGTCAAAATCAGGTGTACGAGGCCCGTGTGCCCCGCCCCGCCCCAGGCGGACGGCTGACAGCGCCCCACCCCAGGAGGAGGCGGGACTTCCTCACCGCAGAGTGGCTGCTTCCGGTAGAATCCGGAAGCCTGTACGGAGAAGGGGCGGGGCCAAAACTGCGCGCCCAATCGGGGTGACGCTCTAGCCTTGCCGGGGACTCGTGGGTAACTTGCTTTTGGGAGCCAGCGGTATGGCGTCGGGCTGCAAGATTGGCCCGTCCATCCTCAACAGCGACCTGGCCAATTTAGGGGCCGAGTGCCTCCGGATGCTAGACTCTGGGGCCGATTATCTGCACCTGGACGTAATGGACGGGTAACTCCTCCGGGCTCCGGTCGGGCTTGCCGCATTTTCAGAGTAGATTTTGTTTGTCTTGTAGGCATTTTGTTCCCAACATCACCTTTGGTCACCCTGTGGTAGAAAGCCTTCGAAAGCAGCTAGGCCAGGACCCTTTCTTTGGTAAGTGGGTGTTACGCCATCTGAAGCTGGATCAGTAATATTTTGAAGTGTCTTTTCTTTCTAGACATGCACATGATGGTGTCCAAGCCAGAACAGTGGGTAAAGCCAATGGCTGTAGCAGGAGCCAATCAGTACACCTTTCATCTCGAGGCTACTGAGAACCCAGGGGCTTTGATTAAAGACATTCGGGAGAATGGGATGAAGGTAAGAAATCGTGATGAGAGTGTTTTGTAACAAATGTGATATAGCATATTTGTGTCTGTTACAGGTTGGCCTTGCCATCAAACCAGGAACCTCAGTTGAGTATTTGGCACCATGGGCTAATCAGATAGATATGGCCTTGGTTATGACAGTGGAACCGGGGTTTGGAGGGCAGAAATTCATGGAAGATATGATGCCAAAGGTAAAAGAAGTATTTGATTTTGGGGTGAGGCTGGAGTTACTTATTTCCTCATGTATATATCTAGGTTCACTGGTTGAGGACCCAGTTCCCATCTTTGGATATAGAGGTCGATGGTGGAGTAGGTCCTGACACTGTCCATAAATGTGCAGAGGTGAGATTGCTCTTCAACTATGACTAGACCAATTTTTCTGAGACAGTCTCTCTTTGTGGCCCAGATTGGAGTGCAGTGGCGTGATCTCTGCTCACTGCAATCTCTGCCTGCCGGGTTCAAGCGATTCTCCTGCCTCAGCCTCCTGAGTAGCTGGGATTACAGGTACCTGCCACCATGCTTGGCTAATTTTTTTATGAGGCATAACCTAACTGTTTACTTCTTCCAGGCAGGAGCTAACATGATTGTGTCTGGCAGTGCTATTATGAGGAGTGAAGACCCCAGATCTGTGATCAATCTATTAAGAAATGTTTGCTCAGAAGCTGCTCAGAAACGTTCTCTTGATCGGTGAAACCATAAGGAGCCCAGTGTTCCTGTTCATGAAATCTCCCTTTTACTGGAAAACAGGAATATTGACTACCAAATCACAATGCAATTGAAGCCGTACTGCTTTTTTGAGCAGTTATTCATTCCAGTGATTAAAACTGATTGTGCAGAATATTCTAAGAGGTCAGAAATTGGTGTGTATAACTACATTTTTAGTGATGCAATTTATTGATTAGTGAGTAAGATACTGTTTTTATTGAGAGATTTGATTTTTATAAAGTAAAAATACGGCTGCATTAGGGTTACAAACAGAAAAGTGTCTTAATGTCTAAGGAGGGCATATTAGCTACACTACAAAAACAAATTTTGTCTGTACTTCTGAAAAGAATTTTGTTGTTTCTCAGCTGTTTTCCAAAAGCAAAGGAAGTCTTTATGGTTTTTTTCTATTTCATGTTATTGTGATTTGTTTATAAGTTTGGGTGGGGTGCATACCATATTCTTGGTTCTTAAAATCTATCACTTTTCACCTTACACTTGATGTGTGAAAACTATAAAAACAATGTGTGAAACCCAGGGGTTCTAAAATACAAGCATAGATTTTATCAGGGTGTTTTGTCAAAGCAGGTTATTCAGTGATTCCTCCCCACCATTCTTAAGAACGTTAAATAATGCTGTTGTGTTAGCTCTGAGTAGAAAGGAAAAAGTAAAACCTCTGTTTGGAGGTAATATTGGGTTGAATTCTGACTGCCCCTTTCTAGCTGGACCTTTAACAAATCACCCAATCTTTTTTGTGTTTCTCTAAAGTCATTTATACATTAAATGTAATTATAGCAACTGTGGGGTTCTGTTGAGAATTAAGAGCTAACACTATATATGTAAAGTTTCCAGTACTAGTCCCAGAATTTAGAATATGCTCAACACAAAGTAAACAGCATTATATAAGTTTATATTTTTGTGAGTTATAAAGTACTTTGATATATTCTCATTAAATCTGTAAATCACCTCTATAAGTAAGTGGTAATAATAAAGCAGATATTTTTGTCCCCATTTAAAAAATGAAGAAATTAATGCTTAATAGGGTGGTACCCTGGAAAGGATCTGGGAAGTGGTAGAATTTCTGGTCTGTACTTTTACAAATGGAGCCCTTGGGAGGTGGGTTAGGTAAAAGAAGCTTTTTACTTAACGTTGTCTTATTTCCAGTCTAATTTTACGCTGTAGCAGAACCAGATGGCTGAGAAAATTCTGGAACTATGGATCTTGACCCCAAGGATATATTATTTTATTCCAAGAAAGATCAGGTAGGCGAAAAGATGACAGGATACAGAGTCAATCCATAAACTAAATATTTATAACTGTTCTGAATTATACAGAGTCTAAAAATATGTGTCAGCTACTTCATTCCTGTAAATACTCTTGCTGTGTTATAAATATGGCAAGAAATAAACATGACCAATATCAATAGACTTCTTGAGGCTACTATAAGTTTTGAGAAATAAGGTTCAAAAAATAAGAATGCTAACACTTAAGCACAGACTAGAGCTTGCTTGGGTTTCTTCCTGCATTACAAGGTAAAAATTTGTTAATGTTTGTTTTTATTCAGCTTGGGAAAGCTTTGTGCCATGAATACGTCGCATTTAATAACAAGCAACACACGGCATATAGAAATAACTTTAATTAAAAAACTTACATAGAAGATTATAATATCAGACGTGACAAAGATTTGAGTTTATTTGCCTGGACAACTTGGGTTTGTCTGGCTTTTGTTTTCTTTTTCTTTAAAAATAAATGTACAGTAAAACTACAAGCAAAAGTTTGTCAGTATTGAATTGAATTTTTTACCCCTTAAAAGGACTAGTATAATTTCCAATCTCTAACAAAAACTTAGTGTCAAATCTCACAGATAAGGCCAAATGGCCAATATTTTCAGTTATGTGGGTAGTACAACTTGAGTAACCTTTTTTACATGACAAAAAGTGAGTTATATAAATTGTCCTCAACTTTCACATAGGAAAAAAATGGTTTAATAGCTTCAAAAGGAATTTTCTTTCATGTATACTCTTCAGTATCCAATATTGAAGCTTTGTTCTTTGAAAAATTTTAATTTCCAATCTAGGATGCAAGCAAGAATATATGTTTATTTGAATAGAGTAAGCTATGGCAAAGAATGACCAAATTAGCTAGAAATAGAAATCAGCCAGAATTAACTAATTTCTTGCTAATCTAGAAATACAATCATCTTTTTTTTTTTTTTCAAATTTTATACTGATAGGGCTTTACTGTTTGTGGCTCATTTTAAAACTGGTGTCTTCTCTTCATGAGACACATTAATTGGTAAAACTCAAATTGAGTTTTCAAAGATGTGATAGTATTAAAGTGCACCAATATTTGACTCAAATTTGCTTGCTTTATTTTGTTAGGAGTAAACAGAAAGTAGCCTGTGTTTAGTCCCAAAGATAGCAGTGATTTTGAATAAAGGAGTTTTGTGTTGCCTGGATATATGAATTTCTGTAAATAACTTCTGTTGGT